GGGCAACAGAGTGAGACCTTGTCTCAAAAAACAAAAACAAACAAACAAAAAATCTGGAAAATCTCTGGATGTGTTGTTGGCACTGATCACTTTAAACCTGCAGACTGTGTGTTTGTTCACTGATGGATTGTTGAACACATATGAGAACTTAAGTGCTTATTTGACGGTGGGCTTAGGCAAAGGCTCTCTGGAGCTTGTGTGTTGCTTTCAATACTTCTGGAAGTCTTCATTAGGAGTTGCTGTCAGATCCTAAGGCATCTTTTCTAAAATCTTCAGGGGTGGCAAATTCTGGACCTTAAAAATGGATTTGGTAATATCCAAATAGCAGAAGAATTTACCTATCCCTATCCCCACCCACTTAGGTGAAATGAGTAAAGTAGAAAAGCGGGGAAAGAAGAATATAAGACGATCTTAAACATGGATTTAGGTATTAGAAACAGCTAAAAATTATTTGGAACAATTTGGCCTGGGAACCACAGATTTTTAAAAGAAGTTGATGAAATGTATTTTCTTGATTGATCTGTTAAATGATACTGAAAGTGTTGCCAGAATAAGGTTCTTAGAAATTTTGGAAAATTTTGGAAATCAGTTCTAGAGGTGATTTCATTAAACAAGATTGCCTTACTTGGAACTCCAGGCTCAGGTCAGTTTGTAAATACTCAAAACCCAAACCCATATATTCTCGTTCCTTCTCCTGCTCCCTTTTCCTCCTCCTCCTCACCCCACACTAGCCACATAGACTCTGATTTTGTTTCCTTGAGTGGCAGCTGGAGGCAATAATGTGGGGCCTCAGAACTTGGCAGAACAAGTGCTCCCCTGCTGGATAAACAGGCCAACACAATGAGTTTTTCCACCAACTTCTGGTCTGTTGGCAAGTCAGGTAGATGCCCAAGGGAGCTGGCAGGCACACGTGGGTGCTTCCTGCTCCACCGGGTTCTGTCTGAGGAACCCAGAGATGGTTCTCCCTCTCTCTCATGTGTCTCCCAGCATGCTTTAACTGCCCGTGTTTGTATTTTCGCCCACTAGGGGAAGCTGCATGACCCCCAGCTCATGGGGATCATCCCACGAATTGCCCATGATATCTTTGACCATATCTACTCCATGGATGAGAACCTGGAGTTTCACATAAAGGTACGTATTACTGATTGGTCCCCAGAGAAGACGTCTATTCCAAGCTCAATTTGTTTTTAACTAGGTTTCCTATTTTGAGATCTACTTGGACAAAATAAGGGACTTACTTGATGGTAAGTAACCTCAGTGCTTGTCCTTTATTTGTTTCTTTGCCTGCTGTCATTCTCATCTTTTTAGTATCCAAGACCAACTTGGCTGTTCATGAAGATAAAAACAGAGTCCCGTATGTAAAGGTATGAGGAAGATTTGATTGGTGATGCAATTATCAGTGGTGAACCTGAACTGATTCTCTTCCAGGGGTGCACTGAGCGGTTTGTGTCGAGCCCTGAGGAAGTCATGGATGTAATAGATGAAGGCAAAGCAAACCGACACGTGGCTGTGACAAGTAAGCATGGTGGGGGTGTTTCCTCCCCTGCATTTGTAGAGCAGTAAACTATTTTCCTTTTCAGACATGAATGAACACAGCTCTAGAAGTCACAGTATCTTCCTGATAAATATTAAACAAGAGAATGTAGAGACTGAAAAAAAACTCAGTGGGAAACTTTATTTGGTTGATTTGGCTGGGAGCGAAAAGGTAATTTGTTCTTTATTTGTATTATCTATAATTGCTGCTCACTGCTTTCTTTTCTCTCTGGTAGGTCAGCAAAACTGGTGCCGAGGGAGCTGTTCTTGACGAAGCTAAAAATATCAATAAGTCTTTGTCTGCTCTTGGAAATGTGATCTCTGCTTTGGCAGAAGGGACAGTAAGTGATCCTGCCCCCATCTATTAAGTAATTCAAAACCAATACTTTTTCTTTTCCTAAATAGAAAACACATGTGCCATACCGGGACAGCAAGATGACTCGGATTCTTCAGGACTCTTTGGGTGGGAACTGCAGAACCACCATCGTCATTTGCTGTTCTCCTTCTGTCTTCAATGAGGCTGAGACCAAGTCCACACTGATGTTCGGACAGAGGTACGTGTGGTCTCTCAGGACCCATCCTCTGTGCTGAATTGTCCCCTTATGTTTTTAATCCCAGAGCTAAGACCATCAAGAATACAGTCTCTGTGAACCTAGAACTGACAGCAGAAGAATGGAAGAAGAAATATGAAAAAGAGAAAGAGAAAAACAAGACTTTGAAGAATGTTATCCAGCATCTGGAGATGGAGCTAAACAGGTGGAGGAATGGTAAGGAAAAGTAAGGAGGAAGAGTGAGGCATAATCCCCAACTCTGCTCGGCTATGTTTTGCAGGAGAAGCTGTGCCTGAGGATGAACAGATCAGTGCCAAGGACCAGAAGAACCTGGAGCCTTGTGATAACACCCCCATCATAGACAATATTGCTCCTGTTGTTGCTGGCATCTCTACAGAGGAGAAAGAGAAGTACGATGAGGAGATCTCCAGTCTCTACAGACAACTGGATGACAAGGTCTGTGGCCAGAGATTCATAGTTCTCATTCTACCAAAAAAACAAACATGATGTTTCGTTTCAGGATGATGAAATTAACCAGCAGAGCCAGCTGGCTGAAAAGCTGAAGCAACAGATGTTGGATCAGGATGAGGTAAAGAATGCAATATATTTTTTTTTCCACAATTCACAAGTTCCATGCCATCTCATTTCCCCAGCTTTTAGCTTCCACAAGAAGAGACTATGAGAAGATACAGGAGGAGCTGACACGTCTCCAGATTGAAAATGAGGCAGCCAAGGATGAGGTGAAAGAAGTTCTCCAGGCCCTGGAGGAGCTGGCTGTCAATTATGACCAGAAATCACAGGAAGTGGAGGATAAGACCCGGGCCAATGAGCAGCTGACAGACGAGCTGGCCCAGAAAACGGTTGGAGCATTTGTGTCTAGGGGGTGGGACTTCTTTGAATTTGTTGTTGAAATTTGTTTTTCAGACTACATTGACAACCACACAGAGAGAGCTGAGCCAGCTACAAGAGCTTAGCAACCACCAGAAGAAAAGGGCAACTGAGATCCTGAATTTGCTGTTGAAAGATCTGGGGGAGATAGGTGGAATTATTGGCACCAATGATGTGAAAACTGTAAGCCAGCCCTTCTTTTATCCTCTCTACCTCAACATTTGAGTGTGTCCCCTTCTTTGCTCAGTTGGCAGATGTGAATGGAGTCATTGAGGAGGAGTTTACCATGGCCCGCCTGTACATCAGCAAGATGAAGTCAGAGGTCAAGTCCCTGGTGAACCGCAGCAAACAGCTCGAGAGCGCCCAGATGGACTCCAACAGGAAGATGAATGCCAGCGAGCGGGAGCTGGCAGCCTGCCAGCTGCTCATCTCCCAGGTGGGCCCTTCCCTTCCCCATCATTGCACTCTGTCATTCACTCTTCCTTTTTGCTTGTTTAAAGCACGAAGCCAAGATCAAGTCTCTGACAGACTACATGCAGAACATGGAACAGAAGAGGAGGCAGCTAGAAGAGTCCCAGGACTCGCTCAGCGAAGAGCTGGCAAAGCTCCGAGCCCAGGGTAAATATTTGACTAACGTGCAGGTGTCAAACAGTCTTAAATCATCATTTAAAATTCAAAACAGAAAAAATGCACGAAGTCAGCTTCCAGGATAAGGAGAAGGAACATCTGACGCGGTTGCAGGATGCTGAAGAAATGAAGGTGTGTGTGGCTGCCCCTTCCATCAAGCCCAGAGATGACATGTTTCTCTTGGCCTGGGATGCAGAAGGCGCTGGAGCAGCAGATGGAGAGCCACCGGGAAGCTCACCAGAAGCAGCTGTCCAGACTCCGAGACGAAATTGAGGAGAAGCAGAAAATCATTGATGAGATTCGGGAGTGAGTCGGCCCAGGGCACCAGGGGTGTGGGGTGGAATATATTGCTTTTTCCTCTCAATTTCAGTTTGAATCAGAAACTGCAACTGGAACAGGAGAAGCTTAGTTCTGATTATAACAAGCTGAAAATAGAGGACCAAGAGAGAGAAATGAAGCTGGAAAAGCTCTTGTGAGTGCACTCTAAATATTTCCTCTATTTTCGTGGTGGTCTATGGTTCCTTTTTGTTTTTCAGATTGCTCAACGATAAAAGGGAACAAGCCAGAGAAGACCTCAAAGGGCTGGAGGAGACAGTGGTATGTCAAGATATTTCCCGATTTATGTTTGTGCACTTAAGTGGCCTTTAAAAATCTCTTCCAGTCTAGAGAATTGCAGACACTGCACAACCTTCGGAAACTCTTTGTCCAGGATCTGACCACCCGAGTTAAAAAAGTGAGTTCTCTTTGTCTGAATGGGACTGAGAACCTGTCCTGCTGACCCCTTGGTGTCAATGCAGAGTGTGGAGTTGGACAACGATGATGGAGGGGGCAGTGCTGCCCAGAAGCAGAAAATTTCCTTCTTGGAGAATAACCTGGAGCAGCTCACCAAAGTTCACAAGCAGGTAGGAGAGTTCTGCCCGCTCCCCTCTGATTCAGTAACTCCCTTCCTTTATCCTCCTGCCCCAGCTGGTCCGGGACAACGCAGACCTGCGCTGTGAACTGCCCAAGCTGGAGAAGCGGCTGCGTGCCACGGCGGAGCGCGTCAAGGCTCTGGAGAGCGCGCTGAAGGAGGCCAAGGAGAACGCCATGCGGGACCGTAAGCGCTACCAGCAGGAGGTGGATCGTATCAAGGAGGCCGTGCGGGCCAAGAACATGGCCAGAAGGGCCCATTCAGCCCAGATCGGTACGTGCGTGCACAGTGGCGCCCGGGGTTTGTGTTCTCTCTTCTTTCTGTTGGTTGGATACAGCCAAGCCCATCCGCCCCGGACACTACCCGGCCTCATCTCCAACGGCCGTCCATGCCATTCGAGGGGGAGGAGGCAGCTCTTCAAATTCCACTCACTACCAGAAATAAATACAAAGTGAGTCCCATGTCAAGGGTGGTTTCTCTATCCCTATGTTCTCTCTTTGGTTCTCTTTCAACAGATATGACTCCACGTAGCATGTCAAGGACTACATTAATCACCAATTCCTTTATTTTTCCCCCCCTACAGTTTCCATTTTTTTTTTATACTTGCTTACTCCAGCCATCTGCAGTACACCAGTTTCAGGTCTTTTGAGCTGTGTAGAGTTTCTGTGTGTACAGATGTGTGCTCGGACTTTTCTCTTTTTGAGAAATCTGAAGGAGATGGTTGCAGAAGATCCACTTACTACTGAGAACCATTACCACCGACTCGGCCTCCGGGGTGTTGGGTGGTTTCTGGGTGGTTCCTGGAGCCTCCTCTGGGCAGTGCACTGTCCCATCTGTACGCCCTAATGTGCCATTCCCTAGAGGGGAACAACCAAGTGCCGTGGAGGCAGATGATCATGGTCTGCCTCAACTGTCTGGTTTCCTGTAAAATAAACACATTGTTTTATATTTTTAGGGAACAAAAAGTGCTGCTATAGGGTTCAAAGTTTTCCTTCTGAACACTTTTCCGAAACAAATTACCCCAAAGACACATTTTGAATATCCTGGTCACATCTTTGGATCTGTAAAATATACCTTTTAGTATGGCACCTGTTAAAATGCAAAGCAAATTTCTTTGGGGCAGAAAAACAATCTGACAGTAGCAGTGTAGAATTTGTTCATTCAAATACATCTGTGTAAATGCAAAAAGTCATAAAATTCACCTCCGAGCTGCTTGCTTTTGAACCTGCAGCAACTAGTCTTAGCCGGCCCGGTTTGAACATCGTTCTTTCAGAAGTGCTGAAAATGCTGCAAAGTTGGATAAGTGGAAATGTGGCTGCCCCTCTCCTCACTACTTCCTCTCTGATCGTTCTGAAGCTTGCATTGGGAATGGCTGCTTTCTCTAACCATTTTCAGCTTGAGTGGGTATTGCTGAAGAAATCCAACATCATTCCAGCAGTTGAAAAAGGAAGCCTTCGGGAGAAAGTGCTTGTCAAAATTTTGTTCTTTGTGCTTGTGTATGAGTAAGTTGCCATGAATAAGTTATTATTTTAACCCATAATTGGCGACTGTTTATAT